TTTCTGTTTCCCTAACTCTACTGAGTCCCCACCCCTTCCCACTCCCTCACTCTCCCTTTAAACTCCAGGCACATCTAGACAAATCAGCATGGAGCCAGCTTTTTCTCATGTTGTCAGTAGTTACCAAGTAAAATCTGTTTTTTCTGCATTAACTAGTGTCTCACTGGGCTCTGCAGGGCAGCTCCTACGGTCCCTCAGGCTTGGAGGGTCACTTTAAACAATAAAAAGCAACAGGACACAAAAATCCCTGGCTGGAAAAATCCAAAAAGCAGGTCTGTTAGCAGGGCAGGCCCGGAGTGACTTCCCCTTTCTCTAACATTCCCACGTGGTCCTGCACACCACACATCCCCCCGACCCTGGGGAGTCCTGGGCCCCTTCCTGGTGGAGCAGCCTCTCTCTTGCAGGGAAAGGCCCTGGGGTACCCCAAGGCCTCCAACAGGGAGCCTGTTGGAGAAGTCACCAAGGCCCTCTGAGTCTGGGGCTCCACAGACCCTCCCCCAGGCCTCCTGCAACTCTCCAGCTCTGAGAGTCTGATCCCAGCCCAAGGACCAAGTGGGACCCTCCCCTGTGACTCTACCACACCCTCACCAGGTCAAGCCCTACTCCAGGGAGAGGCTTATCCTCCTGGTCTGGACCCCCAACCCAGTCTTGAAGCGGGATCTCTCACCGCTATCTGGAGCCCCTCATCACAGCACAGATCTTCAACCTCAGCTTTCCACAAGGAGTCTGGGGACCCCACCCCGGTCCAAAGATCCCCACCCAAGGTCCGAATTCCCCAGTTCCCATCCAGATTCCCCACCCCAAGTCCGGAGACTCCCACCCAACGTCAGATCACTTCACAGCGGTCCGAATTCCCCACACCCTATCCCAGTGTTCCACCCTAGGTCTGAAGGCCCCCGCCCCGAATCCGGCCGCATTCGGCCCCGGTCTAGCCAGCGCTCTCACCTCTCCCGCGACGGCCCGCCCGGGACTGGACCCGCCCCGGTCCGGCGCAGGCAGCGCGGCGGGCAGCCCTAGCTGCCCCAGAAGCCCCACGACGATGGCGGCAATGGCGGTGGCGCTGCGGGGATTAGGAGGGCGCTTCCGGTGGCGGACGCAGGCCGTGGCGGGCGGGGTGCGGGGCGCGGCGCGGGGCGCAGCAGGTAGGATGGGGTCGGGGCGTCCCCGCGGTAGGTCCGTCCCACCTCTCATCCCTTCTCTCAGCAGGTCAGCGGGACTATGATCTCCTGGTGGTCGGCGGGGGATCTGGTGGCCTGGCTTGTGCCAAGGAGGGTATGTATTCTGTATACTTCGTGGCAAGGCCTATGCTCACCTGCTGCTCTCCTTATCCTTCCAGCCGCCCAGCTGGGAAGGAAGGTGGCCGTGGTGGACTACGTGGAACCTTCTCCCCAAGGTAGGCAGCACCCTATGGGAGCCGGGTGTCCTATAAATTCAAATGTGCTCTTCCCACGTCCCAGGCACCCGGTGGGGCCTCGGCGGCACCTGCGTCAACGTGGGCTGCATCCCCAAGAAGCTGATGCACCAGGCGGCACTGCTGGGAGGCCTGATCCAAGATGCCCCCAACTATGGCTGGGAGGTGGCCCAGCCCGTGCCGCATGACTGGTAAGGATCTGGCGCCGTGGCATTCCAGTGCTTGGATTTTACATTTTGTTTCGTATCTTCACAGGAGGAAGATGGCAGAAGCTGTTCAAAATCACGTGAAATCCTTGAACTGGGGCCACCGTGTCCAGCTTCAGGACAGGTACTGAAGCTCTCTCCGGGAATGGGCCGCCCAAGTGTTTGAAAATCTTATCTTTATCTTTCAGAAAAGTCAAGTACTTTAACATCAAAGCCAGCTTTGTTGACGAGCACACGGTTTGCGGCGTTGCCAAAGGTGGGAAAGAGGTGAGCATCTGACTTACTCGCGTGGCTCCTTGTCTGACCCACGGCTTTCTCTTTTTCTCCTCAGATTCTGCTGTCAGCCGATCACATCATCATTGCTACTGGAGGGCGGCCGAGATACCCCACGCACGTGAGTGTCCCCAGAGCATAGCGTCCCTGCTGTCTTGTCCAAGGGGTCATTTCTGTCTTGACAGATCGAAGGTGCCTTGGAATATGGAATCACAAGTGATGACATCTTCTGGCTGAAGGAATCCCCTGGAAAAACGTAAGGCCTGCGCGTGCTTGGTGGGGTCCTCTTTACATGTGCTCTCTCTCTGTTTCTCTAACAGGTTGGTGGTCGGGGCCAGCTGTATCCTTTGCAAGCGTGCAGGTGGCCGTCCTATCTACAGTGCTCCTTAGCTGGCACCCCACAGATGTGGCCCTGGAGTGTGCTGGCTTCCTCACCGGGATTGGGCTGGACACCACCATCATGATGCGCAGCATCCCCCTCCGCGGCTTCGACCAGGTAGTGCTGGAGGCCCCAGCTCCCGCCCCTGTGTCTTCATGGCCTGTCTTCTTGTGCTTTGCAGCAAATGTCCTCCATGGTCATAGAGCACATGGCATCTCATGGCACCCGGTTCCTGAGGGGCTGTGCCCCCTCGCGGGTCAGGAGGCTCCCTGATGGCCAGCTGCAGGTCACCTGGGAGGACAGCACCACCGGCAAGGAGGACACGGGCACCTTTGACACCGTCCTGTGGGCCATAGGTAAGGGCACGTCGAGCCACACGCTCTGTCTCTAACCTTTCAGCCCCCTCTCTGTTTCCTTCAGGTCGAGTCCCAGACACCAGAAGTCTGAATTTGGAGAAGGCTGGGGTAGATACTAGCCCCGACACTCAGAAGATCCTGGTGGACTCCCGGGAAGCCACCTCTGTGCCCCACATCTACGCCATTGGTGACGTGGTGGAGGTACGGCATGCGTCCCGGGACCAGGGCCCCTGTGCTGACGTGGCCCCCCTGTGCCTTCCCCAAGGGGCGGCCTGAGCTGACACCCATAGCGATCATGGCCGGGAGGCTCCTGGTGCAGCGGCTCTTCGGCGGGTCCTCAGATCTGATGGACTACGACAATGTGAGTTCTCTAGCAGGACGCCACGTGCAGCCAGGGCCCTCCCTGACTCCAGACCTGCTTTCAGGTTCCCACGACCGTCTTCACCCCGCTGGAGTATGGCTGTGTGGGGCTGTCCGAGGAGGAGGCAGTGGCTCGCCACGGGCAGGAGCATGTTGAGGTGAGGCCTGGGAGCAGCACAGCTGAGGACAGGCACTGATCCAGGGTTGGTATCCTGTCCTCAGGTCTATCACGCCCATTATAAACCACTGGAGTTCACGGTGGCTGGACGAGATGCATCCCAGTGTTATGTAAAGGTGAGCATCCCTGTGGCCCAGGGTGCTGAGGACTGGGCTGGTGGCTGAGATGTGCGGCTTTCAGATGGTGTGCCTGAGGGAGCCCCCACAGCTGGTGCTGGGCCTGCATTTCCTTGGCCCCAACGCAGGCGAAGTTACTCAAGGATTTGCTCTGGGGATCAAGTAAGTCCCGAGGAATGCAGGCTGCGATGCGACCCCGCCTGCCTCCCCCATCCCCCATGTGCAGGTGTGGGGCTTCCTATGCGCAGGTGATGCGGACCGTGGGTATCCATCCCACATGCTCTGAGGAGGTAGTCAAGCTGCGCATCTCCAAGCGCTCAGGCCTGGACCCCACGGTGACAGGCTGCTGAGGGTAAGCGCCATCCCTGCAGGCCAGGGCACACGGTGCGCCCGCCGCCAGCTCCTCGGAGGCCAGACCCAGGTATGCAGGTGGGGCTGGCTCTGTTTGAGGACAGGGCATGTGGCAGGGGTGCAGGAGCCCTGGCCATGGGCTCCCTCCAGGTGTACAGCAAGGCTACACCTGCCACGCCACCCAGAATGGGTGCTCCATCCTGTAACCAGGCCACAGCGGTGACAGGCAGAAGGGGAAGTTCCCAGGGGCCCAAACCTCCCCGGGGGACCCCAGACCCCGGCCTGGCCACAGCTGCTCCCCACACACAGGAGGTATCAAGAAACGGGGCTCATCCTTAGCAGCCTATCCCAGGTGGATGTTGGCGTGGAAGGTGTCCCGGGTGGGCTAAAGTCGGGCATCTCAAGTTGCTGCCCCACAGGGGGCTGCAGTCGGGAAGCTGGCCTCCCACCGAGGCCTCCCACCAAGGCCTGGCTCCTGCAGAGTTCAGCGCCCGCTCATTTCCCTATCTCCCAGAAGGTGGAGACGCTGCCCTGTGATGGCCGGCCCTGCCCAGCCTGCCCTGCACATCTGGTTCTGTTCCAGCTCTGCAGAGCCAGGCTGACCGGGGGGCATGTTGTTCATCGTGACCTCTTCTGGGGAGGAAGAAACTGGCAAGGGCTCCTGGCCTCTGCCCCAGGGATGCCTGTGCCAGAGCCCCCTCGCCTCGTGGTCTAATAGTGCATCCTCCGGCCTGGGCTGCAGGGCAGGGGCCGGGGCAGGGTGGGCCCTCAGCCCGTGCCATCCAGCCCACCTGGGGCACCCCCATGGCTGTCAGCCCCTCCCAGGGTTGGGGTGTTTGGGCTCCATCTCTCCCCCGGGGCTGAGGTGGAGACCAGGCAGAGCAGTGGGCTCCCCCCAAGATGCCTGTGGACAGGCTCTAGGGTCTGCATGGCGCCGAGGGGCTCTGGGGAGGCCTCTCTGGGGGTACTCAGGGCCCCCTGCTTCACCGTGGCCGCCTCCCCCCGGCGGGGCCGCGCTCGATAGGGATAAACAAAGGGCATCCTGAGGAAACTCTTATCAGAACATTACACCTCCCAGAGCTGTTTTGTTAGGAGCCTGCTATAAATTTTTATCATTTCAAAATATTTTTGTAGCACCGCGTCGCTCCCTGTGACGCATCGCCCTGGGGTGGGGCCATTCTCTGCTGGGTTTATTTCTCACCCATCTCCCTTGGGGGTCCCTGGGTGTGGCAGTGGGAGACATAGCTAGGCTGATGTGAGGGGTGGGTGGCTGACCTGTGCTGACCTTCCTGTTGTTGGCAGGATGGCTGCAGGCCAGGTTTGGGGGGCCTCAACCCTCTCCTGGAGCGCCTGTGAGATGGTCAGCGTGGAGCGCAAGTGCTGGACAGGTGGCCCGTGTGCCCCACAGGGATGGCTCAGGGGACTGTCCACCTCACCCCTGCACCTCTCAGCCTCTGCCGCCGGGCACCCCCCCCCAGGCTCCTGGTGCCAGATGATGACGACCTGGGTGGAAACCTACCCTGTGGGCACCCATGTCCGAGCCCCCTGGCATTTCTGCAATGCAAATAAAGAGGGTACTTTTTCTGAAGTGTGCTCTGCCTGCGGTGTCCCTGATGGTCC